AGCCTCCCGAGTAGCTGGGACTACAGGCGCCTGCCACCATGCCCGGGTAATTTTTGTATATTTAGTACAGAAGGGGTTTCACTGTGTTGGCCAGGCTGGTCTCGAATTCCTGACCTCGTGATCCGCCTGCCTTGGCCTCCCAAAGTGCTGGGATTACAGGCGTGAGTGACCGTGCCCGGCCTAATTTTTGTATTTTTAGTAGAGATGGGGTTTCACCATGTTGGCCAGGCTGGTCTCGAACTCTTGACCTCAGGTGATGCGCCAGCCTCAGCCTCCCAAAGTGCTGAGATTACAGGGGTGAGTCACCGCGCCCAGCCGTTGGTTTTAACTATTTGGGGCACACACTGTGATTTTTTTTCTGACGCAGCTGGTACAGTGCTTGCTTGTAACAATTTGCAATTCACTAAGCTGAGCAGAGTCTGGACACCTCGAAGGCACACATACATGCCAGTGGCTGAGAACACAACATTCAAATCCTCTCCATCTGGGGCCTTGGTCCGGAAGGCCAATCTCACTGCAACCCGAGCGGCTATGAGACATCTCCCTCGTGGCAGGTGCCCGAGCTGTAGCCACGCGGCCTCTGGAAAGAGATGTGCTAAGTCCCAGGACTTCAGAAGAGCTCTGTGACCTTGGCCAAGTCCCTTCCTCCTTCAGGAGCGCTGCAGTGGGCCTAAGTGCCTCCTCCCGGGACTAGTACGGGGACGGTCGTGAGATCTGGACAACATTCGCCTTTTAATATTTATTGATCTTTTGTGACACGCGCGTGGGTTTCCATCAGCAATGAAGTCAACGGTCGCGGCGCTGGAGCCTGCAGAACTCGCGCTCTAGATCTCGCGAGATCTCCGCCCAGGGCTTCGCAGCGTCACGCCCTCCGGGGCCGTGGCGGCGACGGCGGTGCGTAGCTTACTCACAGGGGCGGCCCGTATCCCTCCGCCGCCGGCGCGGCTCGGCCCTCCCTCCCCTGGCCCGCCAATCCCCGCGCCTCCCGACCTGCCCCTCGGTCGGGCCCACCCCGTGCTCCGACGGCCCCACCCCGGCGGCGCAGCCCGCCCGCCCGCGCGTCCCTCGGTCCACCTGCAGCAGGGAGGAAGACAGGCAATCCCTCCGGCTGTCCGACCAAGAGAGGCCGGCCGAGCCCGAGGCTTGGGCTTTTGCTTTCTGGCGGAGGGATCTGCGGCGGTTTAGGAGGCGGCGCTGATCCTGGGAGGAAGAGGCAGCTACGGCGGCGGCGGCGGTGGCGGCTAGGGCGGCGGCGAATAAAGGGGCCGCCGCCGGGTGATGCGGTGACCGCTGCGGCAGGCCCAGGAGCTGAGTGGGCCCCGGCCCTCAGCCCGTCCCGCCGGACCCGCTTTCCTCAACTCTCCATCTTCTCCTGCCGACCGAGATCGCCGAGGCGGCCTCAGGCTCCCTAGCCCCTTCCCCGTCCCTTCCCCGCCCCCGTCCCCGCCCCGGGGGCCGCCGCCACCCGCCTCCCACCATGGCTCTGAAGAGAATCCACAAGGTAAGCGGCCGGAGGTCGGCTGCGCTGCTGGCATTTCTGTTCCCTCCTCCCACACCTGCCCTAGCTCCCTCCACAAAACCGCCTGAGCTCGGGCTGACAGAGGAAGCCGTTTTGCCCGATCCACAAGTATATCCTGAGTTCACTTACCTCTTGGGTGGCAGCACACATCGGTCCACCCTGCTTGTCCAGAAACTGTTAAGAGTTGGAAGTTCAGAAGAAAAAAAAAAGGTGACTTAATGAGGGAGGAGGGAAGTAGAGGGGAATATATTTCTTTTCTTTCTTTTTTCTGTAGGAATTGAATGATCTGGCACGGGACCCTCCAGCACAGTGTTCAGCAGGTCCTGTTGGAGATGATAGTAAGTATTTAAAAGGAATAATGGAGTAATAGTACATGGTGACTTTTTTCTTGTTATTTTTCAGTGTTCCATTGGCAAGCTACAATAATGGGGCCAGTAAGTATTCAGATTAATTTCAGAATAAACAGCATTTTAATCCCACTTTTCTTGTTATCAACAGAATGACAGTCCCTATCAGGGTGGAGTATTTTTCTTGACAATTCATTTCCCAACAGATTACCCCTTCAAACCACCTAAGGTAATTAATTGGAATGTGGCAGTTTTTAATGTTAGTTTACAGAAAGTTTCCTTTCTTTCTGTAGGTTGCATTTACAACAAGAATTTATCATCCAAATATTAACAGTAATGGCAGCATTTGTCTTGATATTCTACGATCACAGTGGTCTCCAGCACTAACTATTTCAAAAGGTAACAGTGGGTATTTGATATCAAGATAAAGCTCTGCTAATTTATATGATTTTTTTCATTCTAGTACTCTTGTCCATCTGTTCTCTGTTGTGTGATCCCAATCCAGATGATCCTTTAGTGCCTGAGATTGCTCGGATCTACAAAACAGATAGAGAAAAGTAAGTATGGCCTCAAGATGGAAAGTTATCTGATGTTAAGCCAAGCTTCTCTTTGTGTGTACAGGTACAACAGAATAGCTCGGGAATGGACTCAGAAGTATGCGATGTAATTAAAGAAATTATTGGATAACCTCTACAAATAAAGATAGGGGAACTCTGAAAGAGAAAGTCCTTTTGATTTCCATTTGACTGCTTTCTATGAGCCCACGCCTCATCTTCCCCTGTGCACATGTTTACCTGATACAGCAGTGCTGCGTGTTGTACATACTTGGAACAACAAACTAGAAATACTGTACTTCTGTACCAACATTGCCTCCTAGCAGAGAAGTGTGTGTGTGACAAGCCAGTTCTACAGGCATTACCTAGGTGTGAGACTAAAAGCTTTTCTTATTGACTTAAATTTGGATAACAGCAAGGTGTGAGGGGGGTGGTGGGTATGGTGTGTGCTTGGATGGGAAAGAAAAGGCTCCACTCACCTATAGGAGATTATTTTTAAGTGGAATCCATTTAAACTCAAAACAGTTATGAAAAGCAAGGTGAAGAACATGAAGCTGTGTCTGTATTCATTTTATTCCGAAGGAGCTACGTCTTAGGTGAAAGTTATGACCAACCAGATTAAACTCTACCCACATCCTGCATTTTAAGGTCTAAGTTTAACTGGTCAACATTTAAATGGATTGGAGCTATTAGTACATCAAGTGTGATGGGCTTTGTTCCCAACTCTTTTACATCTCCCTACCCCTTCAACCTTTGGCCTTTCAGCCCTTCTTTCTCTCTTCCATATTCTTTGGTTTGTATGTGGTTTCTCAGTTAATACATAGCTAATAGCTCTTATTTTTCTTATGTTTTTAACCGCTTAGGTCTATTTGGATGTAAGGGTGAAAATTCATTTGATGGAAATACTTGTGTATATTTAAAGACCCAATTGCTCCTCTGGAGCTTGTACTTTCAAGAATGATTAATCTGTGTAATAAACTGGTTACTACAGTCATTACATATAATTTTGTGTGAATAGGCTTTTTCATTTTTAAGAAGTTTGTCTAGCTGAGATTAGTGGTGGATTTTCTCCCACTTCTGAAATGTTCATTTATACTGGTTGCATTTTAAGATCATGAAACAATTCCAGTTACATTGTAAAAAGGATATCTTACGAGTAATTTTATTGAACAAGTTAGAGGCATAAGCTTAAGAGCATTTCCATGAAACAACACATGCAGCATTCCAGGAACTTGATTGTTAAATTCAATAAGAAATTTGCTTTATTAATGAAACTAAGCTGCATTTCATCAAAACCTTGTGACATTCCCTTGGTACATAGGACATAAAACACAGAGGCATTGCTATTTGGTAAGTTAAGCTTCTGTGATTGTAATTATAAAAGAGCAACATTGACCAAACCTGGGAAACAAGAGCACAGTCTTGTTTGGAGAGTCTACATAATTACTTTGCACTAACATTTGCAGGATGTTCACACAATTTTAAATTGTACTGTATGTGGCTTTTTGAAGTCTTCCCTTGACCCTAGTAAAATATAGCTTGAAACTTGTAAACAACTGTGTTTGCCAGAAACATCATTCATGTGAACTAGGCAAGTTACCTTTTTTCCCCCCTTCTTTTCCTAATTGTAAACTAGGCCAACCTGAAAGCCATGGCTGATGCTCTAGCCATCAGGTTCTTTCAAATGCATCTTTACACTCTTGCACAAAAGTTAAGGAATAAATGTCCACTGCTTTTGGTTTTAAACTTGTTCACCTTGTCTTATCTCTCACTGTCAC